GCCCCATAGAACCCTTTAAATTTAGTAGCCAGAGGCCTCTAATTTGTTATTATAGGCTATTTGCTATTTTTATTTTCTTGAGGCGGAGTCTTGCTCTGTCGCCCAGGCTGGACTGCAGTGGTGCAATCTCAGCTCACTGCAACCTCCGCCTCCCAGGTTCAAGCGATTCTCGTGCCTCAGCCTCTTGGGTAGCTGGTGTTACAAGTTCCTGCCACTGGGCACGGCTAATTTTTGGATTTTTAGCAGAGACACGGTTTCACTGTGTTGCCAGGCTGCTCTCAAACTCCTTATATCAGTTGATCCGCCCACCTCGGCTTCCCGACGTGCTGGGGGAAACTTGATTTTCTATAGCATTATGTTACTGGATATTTCTGTAAAATTTAAAATGAGGGAGGGAGAGAGACAGAGAGAGAGCAAACTCCAGAGTTGGGACTCTGGAAACTTGGGTCATGAGACAAATTTTAGATAAATCTACAAAAATCCAGAGTTTAAATGTGTGGTTTTTGCTGATAACGTACAATTCAAAGATTGTAAATAATTGCATAATCCTTCCCTGGGAATTTAAATCATTTTAACTGGTTCTGCTGTAATACTAGAAATACAAGCATGAAAAATTCTAATGGTTTATTAGTCACAATGACTCTGAAAACCTTAATAATACCTATTAGATATTTTGCATATTACACAGGAAGAAGAGTTTGAATCTCAGATAAAAACAATAAAAATACATGAAAAGTCTTTCACGTTAGCACAGATTTTAGGCATCTCGTGTTCAGGAGGTTGGATCTGAGACGTGTTTTGAGTTGGTCATAGTGAAGGACGCTAGGTGTAAATTCTAGTGAGAACAATTTCCAGGAAGCCGTGTTCCGCTCTTGAGCGAGCAACCACTGGGCCTCATGCAAGGTAGAAAGAGCCTGCGTACGTCACCCTCCCATGATGTGGTCAACATGTAAACTGCATGGGCAGGGCGCCAAATAACATCCTGTGCGCTGCTGAGCTGAGCTGGGGCGCGGCCGCCTGTCTGCACCGGCAGCACCATGTCGCTCACGGTCGTCAGCATGGCGTGTGTTGGTGAGTCCTGGAAGGGAATAGAGGAAGGGAGTGATGGGTCATCCATCATGATCTTTCTTTCCAGGGTTCTTCTTGCTGCAGGGGGCCTGGCCACATGAGGGTGAGTCCTTCTCCAAACCTTCGGGTGTCATCACACCTTCTAAACTCACAACCTCTCTTCCTAGGAGTCCACAGAAAACCTTCCCTCCTGGCCCACCCAGGTCGCCTGGTGAAATCAGAAGAGACAGTCATCCTGCAATGTTGGTCAGATGTCATGTTTGAACACTTCCTTCTGCACAGAGAGGGGATGTTTAACGACACTTTGCGCCTCATTGGAGAACACCATGATGGGGTCTCCAAGGCCAACTTCTCCATCAGTCGCATGAAGCAAGACCTGGCAGGGACCTACAGATGCTACGGTTCTGTTACTCACTCCCCCTATCAGTTGTCAGCTCCCAGTGACCCTCTGGACATCGTGATCATAGGTGAGAGTGTCCAGACTTTCTTCTCATTGTCACTCCCTGAGGAAACTGCCTCTTCTCCTTCCAGGTCTATATGAGAAACCTTCTCTCTCAGCCCAGCCGGGCCCCACGGTTCTGGCAGGAGAGAATGTGACCTTGTCCTGCAGCTCCCGGAGCTCCTATGACATGTACCATCTATCCAGGGAAGGGGAGGCCCATGAACGTAGGCTCCCTGCAGGGACCAAGGTCAACGGAACATTCCAGGCCAACTTTCCTCTGGGCCCTGCCACCCATGGAGGGACCTACAGATGCTTCGGCTCTTTCCGTGACTCTCCATACGAGTGGTCAAAGTCAAGTGACCCACTGCTTGTTTCTGTCACAGGTGAGGAAAGCCCATGGCTGTCCCATGTCCTATTTCCTCACCTCTCTCCTGTCTCATGTTCTAGGAAACCCTTCAAATAGTTGGCCTTCACCCACTGAACCAAGCTCCGAAACCGGTGAGTACAGAACCCTCTTATATCCGCTTTTGTAGCTTCTTATTGGTGTCTCCTCTTCTTCCAGGTAACCCCAGACACCTACATGTTCTGATTGGGACCTCAGTGGTCAAAATCCCTTTCACCATCCTCCTCTTCTTTCTCCTTCATCGCTGGTGCTCCGACAAAAAAAGTAAGTCTCACGAAGCAGAGGCCAGAGAGCTCCGAGCTCTTTTGTTGACTTCCGTCTTCTACAGATGCTGCTGTAATGGACCAAGAGCCTGCAGGGAACAGAACAGTGAACAGCGAGGTAGGTGCTCCTCGGCCCAGCCTCGTGGCTAGCCCTCCCTCACTCAGCATTTCCCTCTCTCCAGGATTCTGATGAACAAGACCATCAGGAGGTGTCATACGCATAATTGGATCACTGTGTTTTCACACAGAGAAAAATCACTCGCCCTTCTGAGAGGCCCAAGACACCCCCAACAGATACCAGCATGTACATAGAACTTCCAAATGCTGAGCCCAGATCCAAAGTTGTCTTCTGTCCACGAGCACCACAGTCAGGCCTTGAGGGGATCTTCTAGGGAGACAACAGCCCTGTCTCAAAACCGGGTTGCCAGC